AGCATAAAACCCAAGAGATATGCTGTCTCCCTCCTCCTAGCCTCCACCCTTAAGTAGGCCCCAGTGTCTGTTGTTCCCCTCTTAGTGTCCATGTGTTCTTGTTGTTTAGCTCCCACTTATAAGTGAGAACATATGGTATTTGGTTTTCTGTTCCTGCTTTAGTTTGCTTAGAATAGTGGTCTCCACCTCCATCCATGTTGCTGCAAAGGACATCATCTCATTATTTTTTATGGTTGTGTAGTATTCCACGGTGTATATTTACCACATTTTCTTTATCCAGTCTGCCTCTTTTTAAATATAGTCATTTTTCTCATTTTTAATTATCAAACATTTATAAAATGCTTATTCTGTGGAAGGTTCTCTGCCTCAAGAGTTACAAACATTAGGCTGGGCACGGTGGCTCACGCCTGTAATCCCAGCACTCTGGGAGGCCAAGGCGGGTGGATCACCTGAGGTAGGGAGTTTGACACCAGCCTGACCGACATGGAGAAACCCCATCTCTACTAAAAATACAAAATTAGCTGGGTGTGGTGGCGCATGCCTGTAATCCCAGCTACTTGGGAGGCTGAGGCAGGAGAATTGCTTAAACCCAGGAAGTGGAGGTTGCAGTGAGCCGAAATGGTGCCACTGCTCTCCAGCCTGGGCAACAAGAGTGAAACTCTATCTTCAAAAAAAATTAAAAAAAAGAGTTACAAAGATTAATGATGTACAATCTCTGGCCTTAAAAATCTCTGAAAAACTAGAAATAATTCTAAAGCCCAGAAAGAGTGAGTTCCCTTCCAGTATCCTATACAAGTTCAAGGTCCTCCAAAGCATTATTAAATCTTCCTAGCCTTTTGATCCTCTGCCTTTTCTCCTGCCTCACTAATGTTCTAAGTCTCTGTTATGACACAGATTCTAGAACCTTCACAGGCCACACTCCCATCATTTGCTTAGGTCTGATCAATCTGCTCCACACAATTTCTCAGTGATCCTCTGCATCTCTGCCTACAAGGGCCTCCCTGACACCCAAGTTCATATTGCTCAGAAACAGTGAACTTGAGTTTTTCGTTTTACCTTGATCTCTCTCTGACAAAGAAATCCAGATGATGCGAGACCTGATGAAGACAATACATGGAAAATGACAGTCTTGGGTATGGACTAACTCCCTCTTTGAGGCTTCCTCAAGCATGTTTACAGGTGAGTTTTTGTTTTCAGAAATAACTTTGGCTGTCATCCTGACTCTACTGGGACTTGCCATCCTGGCTATTTTGTTAACAAGATGGGCACGACGTAAGCAAAGTGGTGAGTAATAATGAGTCAAAATGAAGATTTCCTAATAAAAACATTTTGCCTAATTCTTCCACAGAAATGTATATCTCCAGATACAGTTCAGAACAAAGTAAGTACTTATACTCATGAGAAAAATAAATAAGCAAAATCATGTGCTCTCCCTTTTTTTCTAGGTGCTAGACTTCTGGACTATGAGGATGGTAGAGGTAAATAGATTAGGAACTACTAGACAGTTAATTAAAGTTAATATGTTTTTTTCTTTCCTAAAAGATTTTTCTTCTCAGAGATCTAAAAGAGGAAGAGGTAAACAGATTTCTATCTAACAAAAAATAATAAAATCTCATTATGTTTTTATCTTCTCTTTTAGGATCCCGACATGCATATTCAACACAAAGTGGTAAATTATTGTATTGCTAAGAAATTAATATAAAGAATCTTATAATTTTTCTTCAATTCTCTAGACACTTCATATGATAACCGAGGTAAGTATATGTAGAGATTTTTGTAAAATTAATTGATTTTTCTTTCTTTTGTTTATGTTTTCAGAGAGATCCAAAAGAGATTACAGTAAGTATTATCTTGCTTCTTAACAAAAATTTTTCACCTCATGTTTTCTGTGTGTGTATTTTAGCACCATCAACCAACTCTCTAGGTAAGTGCTTTGTGGTTTTCTTTCAATTCTACATCTTCTTTTCCACAACCTTTCTGCAATATAGTGTCTATGGCATCTAAGTTCTCCCTGGGACAAACAGAACTCATTCTTCTTTTGATGTGTTTTATTTTAGCACTGTCTCGATCAAGTATTGGTAAGTTCCTTTACTTTTCTTCAATTCTGCTGAGTAATGTTACACTTTTCAATTTTTATTATAGGTAGTATAAAATGTTTACAAACAACTGAAGAACCTCCTTGTAAGTTTCCCATATATACAACTCAGTCCTTTCTTCAAACTCACCTTTTTTGTTTGTATTTTAGCCAGAACTGCAGGAGCCATGAGTAAGTTCTTTTTCTGCCCTTTAATTCTCATGCAAACCACACTTTCCTCCTTTTTGTATTTCAGTGCAATTCACAGCCCCTATTCGTAAGTATCAAGTTTGTTTTTCCACTCTGGTCTCTTTTTCTTTCTCCCTCTTTCTCTCTCACAGCCGGAGCTACAGGACCTATCAGTAAGTTTGCTCTCTGATTCTCCACAGTGAGCAGCTACTGATTTCTTTTCTCTTTTTTTTTTAGAGCTCTCTCAAAAAACCATTGGTAAGTCATCTGATTCTCAATTATAATGCCTTGTACTAATATGCCAATTTGAATTTCTTTTTAGTGCAAACTCTAGGACCTATTGGTAAGCTGCCTGTATATATCAACTTATCTCTAGTGTGTTTAATTTGTTTGTTTCTATTTTTTAGTACAATATCCTGGATCCAATGGTAAGTACCTTATCTATCCTTCTCCCTCCAGGAACAGTTGCTAAGATACCTCTCTGTTTTTCAGCTGGTCCACCTTCAGCACCCCGCGGTAAGTTCCATTTCTTTTTCTACTCTTTTCTGAAATCTTCACCAATATCTAATTTGGTTTTTAGGTCCACCCATGGCACCCATAAGTAAGTATAACATCTCTTTTTCTTCTTTGGTTATTAAATGGATTTCTGTTTGCTTATTTTTCAGTAATTTCACAGAGAACCGCAAGTAAGTACTCTACTTCTCAGCTGGTCATATGTAACAAATCTTCACTGATATCTAATTTTTTTAGGTCAGCTGGCAGCACCTATAAGTAAGTATTACATGTCTTTTTCTACTTTGGTTATTAAATGGATTTCTTTTTGCTTATTTTTTAGTAATTTCGCAGAGAACTGCAAGTAAGTTCTTTATTTCTCAGCTGGTCATATGTTAACAACATTTTATTAATTTCAATAATGTTAGGACAAAGACATTGGTATTTGAGTGAAGAGAAATGGAACTGTCAACAAAGAATTATAAGTGAGTGTCTCTCCAAAATCCCTATCCACATACCATTAACCTATTTTCTTGTTTTGATTTTCAGGAATACCTCAAGTTCACACTAGTAAGTTCCTAATATATTTTTATTACATTAGTCCTACTGATGTGTTTGCCTTTATCTCTTTCAGTGGACAGTTCTGGAAAAATCAGTAAGTTTGGATCATTTCCTTGCCTTACCTATTCACTGATCTTTCTTTTGTGTTTTGTTTTTAGCACTGACTCCTGTGGGTAAGTTCCATATCTATTCTCAACTCTGATATATCTAAATCACGCCCTTTTGTTGTATGCTCAGTTATATTAACAGGTTACATGGATGAAGAACTTGCAAAAAAATCTTGTTCCAAAATCCAGATTCTAAAATGTGGAGGCACTGCAAGGTCTCAGAATAGCCGAGAAGAAAACAAGGAAGCACTAAAGAATGACATCATATTTACGAATTCTGTAGAATCCTTGAAATCAGCACACATAAAGGAGCCAGAAAGAGAAGGAAAAGGCACTGATTTAGAGAAAGACAAAATAGGAATGGAGGTCAAGGTAGACAGTGACGCTGGAATACCAAAAAGACAGGAAACCCAACTAAAAATCAGTGAGATGAGTATACCACAAGGACAGGGAGCCCAAATAAAGAAAAGTGTGTCAGATGTACCAAGAGGACAGGAGTCCCAAGTAAAGAAGAGTGAGTCAGGTGTCCCAAAAGGACAAGAAGCCCAAGTAACGAAGAGTGGGTTGGTTGTACTGAAAGGACAGGAAGCCCAGGTAGAGAAGAGTGAGATGGGTGTGCCAAGAAGACAGGAATCCCAAGTAAAGAAGAGTCAGTCTGGTGTCTCAAAGGGACAGGAAGCCCAGGTAAAGAAGAGGGAGTCAGTTGTACTGAAAGGACAGGAAGCCCAGGTAGAGAAGAGTGAGTTGAAGGTACCAAAAGGACAAGAAGGCCAAGTAGAGAAGACTGAGGCAGATGTGCCAAAGGAACAAGAGGTCCAAGAAAAGAAGAGTGAGGCAGGTGTACTGAAAGGACCAGAATCCCAAGTAAAGAACACTGAGGTGAGTGTACCAGAAACACTGGAATCCCAAGTAAAGAAGAGTGAGTCAGGTGTACTAAAAGGACAGGAAGCCCAAGAAAAGAAGGAGAGTTTTGAGGATAAAGGAAATAATGATAAAGAAAAGGAGAGAGATGCAGAGAAAGATCCAAATAAAAAAGAAAAAGGTGACAAAAACACAAAAGGTGACAAAGGAAAGGACAAAGTTAAAGGAAAGAGAGAATCAGAAATCAATGGTGAAAAATCAAAAGGCTCGAAAAGGGCGAAGGCAAATACAGGAAGGAAGTACAACAAAAAAGTGGAAGAGTAAGGATAAATTTTTTAAAGGCCCATAAGACAAGTGATTATTATGATTCCCATACTCCAGATACAAACCATATCCCAGCCATTGCCTAAACAGATTACAATTATAAAATCCCTTTCATCTTCATATCACAGTTTCTGCTCTTCAGAAGTTTCACCCTTTTTAATCTCTCAGCCACAAACCTCAGTTTCCAAATATTTGTTTTATAAGTTAAGACGTATATGATTCCGTCAAGAAAGACTGGATACTTTCTGAAGTAAAACATTTTAATTAAAGAAATATATAGTAATTTCCTTTGACAAGTATGTCTATGATAGCCTTT